GAAACCTCTAAGGATAGAGGATCTGGGCCTATAAATGACCTGAACCAAAGTTGTTTTTGTTTGTGACTGTTCACTTCCAAAAACAGACCAAAAAAGCTATGCAGATGTGGGTTATGTCAATCCTCCATCAATAACATTTAACAGATGCTTCCGAATGCCTGCTCCAAGCTCCTGACACTACTGGATGTGCTGTCTTTCTGTCCTTCACCGTCCCATTGCCAGGGACACAAGGGCCAGGCTTTTGGTCCATGCCCAGGGCGTTTGTCCACACCAGATTCCTTCGCTGCATCTTTTTTTTTAAACACCAACCAGAGCCCGGCGGATTGATGCACACTGTGGAAGACACGCAGAAGCCCAAGTAAGTCCCTGGCCCTGGAGCATTTGCGGTGTGCTCAGTGACGAAGGGGCGGAAATTCTTGTCATGTTAAATCCATGGCTCTCAGCACACTTCTCAATTCCAGAATCGCCCACAACGATTTTCAAAATTGAAAAGGAACTGGGATTTGTGCCTTGAGAGGGTCCCCAAACCTTGGAGCCACTCAGGGTGCTGGCTTTTGGCTACACATTCCCACCAAGAGATTTCATTCTTGCAATTTTCAAGGCCAAACATCTCTTAATCAGCGAATCATTCCTCAAAGGGCTGGAGGCGTTCCCAGCCCTGACCAGTTCCCTCAGCCACCCTCAGGTGCTGCCTTCACTTCCAGCAGAACTCTCCCTAGCCCTCCTGGACATCGCTGTCAAGCAAGTGTCTTGACCTTCCAAGAAAGTCACCTTCTTCCGTCAGCACTGGTTTCACAGTATGCCATGTCTCTTATCTCCAACTTGTAGCAAATTGTCCCTCTTTCCACACTGTGCTCCTTGACCCGTCCAGCTCCACATTCCACCAACAGACCATCCGAATCACCCACAGCTGCAGCTGTAGAAAAAAGCAAACAAACAAAAGCAGTTGCTCGTTGATCAGAATCGACCAGCATGCATCTAGGGCCCATAGCAGCCTAAAGGCTGAGAAGCTGAGTTACTCAATAGCAGAAAAGTCCAAAGCAGTGTGAGGACAACCGCCAGGTGGTGGCTCAGAGGAGGACACAGTCGCTGTGGGCAGGTGGTCAGGGCGCAGGAGGGAATGAGCTGTGGATTTTTAGTAATCTACAACAATCAGGCAGTTCCAGGACACAGGGAAGTGAGTGTGAACAGCCAATGGACCCGGAGCCGAGAGCCTGGGCAGGCGTAGGCTGGACTATGGACGCCCTGCAACCCTGCCAGGCTGGGAAGGGGAGGCTTGATCCTGAGCGCGTGTTAGGAAGGAGATGCCCAGGTTCAGGTGTATCGTGCATTTTTTTTCCACAGTGCAGAAATGACATTTCTGGTTGGTCTTGAATGTCTGCTCTGGCCAAGCCACCTCCTCTCATGCTAGCTAACCAAGTGGCACGTGTGCCCACGCAGGCCATTCTAAGGAACACTGTAATTGTCTAGACAATTTTCTCTCAAATACTCCGTCCTGGAAGCGTCTGGTTGGCAGAAGAGGGAAGGCAGGAGGGTGGCAGCGTCCCGGCTGAGTCCTCTTGCACATGGGAGCTGGAGTCCAGCCAGGCTCCAGAGCGGCTCCGGCTGGCAAGGGACCTGAACAGGAAGATGAGACTCGAGGTTTTCTGCATGTGAGTTTGGGGTGAAGCTGTGGATGTGGGGTGGGCGGGCTGGGGTTGACAGTCATCTGTTTTGGAAGCCCTTAGGCCCTGCCGGTTAGATGTGCATGCAGCCAGGGGTCCGAGCGTTCTCCAGAGGAAGGGACCGTGCTGGCCCCTACAGGAAAGGAAGCTGCAGGCTGGTCTGGGTGGCCTCCAGAGGACCCCACGCAGCTGGCATGAGGGCAGCCAGGCTCCTAATGAGCCAGGAACGACAATAATCCAGTTCCTGAGTGTTTGGGCAGAACTCTTTTCATCGCTTACCAGGCCTGTTTGGGAGGAAGGACTGAATCTGTTCAGTGTTTTGAGGCCACAGCTCAGCTCGGGGAGCTCAGCGCCACTGCCCCCTTCTGTCTGCTGGGACTCCCTCGTTTTTCTGCAAAGAGGGCCAGGCAGACTGTTCCGAGTTTCCAGACTTGGGAACATTCTCCTGCTCCCTAAATACACCCCTGCCCTCCAACACAGACACATATTGGCATGGCAGGAGAGGGGGGGAAGTGATAGATCTCTCTCAATGAGGGTAAAAAATGGTGCTGAAGAGGAGAAATGCCATGCAATTTGAGACGTGAGTTAATCCTTCAGTTACCTGGGGCCCCACATCCCCAACAGCTGCCACGGCTTCCCAGGATGGGCAGGAGGGACCCAGGCAAAATAGAAAAGGAACCAGGATTAGTGTCCTGAGACCGTCCCCAAACCTTGGAGTGCTGTCCTCACTGGCTTTAACTGGGTGCTGGCTTTAATTCCCGCAGTGTTCAAAGCCAAACATCTCTTGATCACTGGGTTTCATTTTTGAAGTCTTGGGAAACCAGAGGACAGTTCATCATCGTGTGCTTCCAGGGGCTGGGCCCAGGTCTGCTGTGAAAAGATGCTGTCATCTGAGCTCAGCGTTCATGCCCGTGTCTCTCAGTCACTCACTGGAGTTGGGGACGGGCTTATCTGTTAGGATGATAAAACTTCCATAGCATACGCCTTGCATTTGCTGGTATCTGTCCCAAAGGGCTTGTCAGTTTTTACATATATTATCTCAGCATCTTCTAGATGTCTCTGCAGAGGAGCTATTCCTATGTAGACAGTCATTCCTGTGTAGACAGTGAGTAATAGGCTGAGCAGCTTGCCCAAGATTAGTCAGAATTGAAGCCAGCGCCAGCCCCCATCCTTATCTGGCTCCAATCTGATTTGCATATCTCAAGCTTACTGTGTTTTATTTACCCATCTGTATAAAGGGTTCAATGCTTCTTAAGACATCTACAGAAAAATCTATAAAAAGGAAGACACGTAGATTCTTCCTTTGGTGCTATGAAAATGTCACTATTAAATATTTCCTGTTTTCCAGTTAGTTTTTAGTTTTTAGGTAAAGATCAATAAAATGGAATATGTCCATTATTGTTTTTAAAAAAATCATTCTGTTGCCTATATATCAGAAAAGATCTTTCATTACGCAGAGTAAGAAGTCTAAAAGTCTGTTTTCAAGGCTAGTGCCAATGTGTTTTTAAAACGCAGGTGGCCAGCCTTGCCAGTTCAGGAATGATTCTTGGCGTTTTCAAACTCAAACGTTCCTCCTTCCAGCTAATCTGTGGATTCTTCACTCGCACCATTTGCAGGACAAGTGGCTGCCAGGGCCAGGGACTTTTCACCGGGTGACCAACAGCAACATAGTGTGGGGAATTTTCTACTCTGGGCCATTTGCTGAGAGGGCTCCTGGGCCTAAGCTGCTACCACCTCCTTTATCTCTCCCTGTCGGGTGACTCTATAAAAAGACAGGAGAAGCTGAGGCTCATTCACTCACTTTGTCCACTTCATTCCCAAGAGAAGTGTCGGGGGGACCTGCCAGGCTTAGGGGAAGCTCTGAGCTGAGCCCCTTGTGCAAAGAGGCGAGCCACCCAGAGGCAGCTGTTCCCTTCTAGGCCTGGAAGTGCACATGCTCATCTACAGCTTTCTTGGAAGAAGAAAGAAACAAAAACTGAGATTTAGAACACCAGGTCTGTTTCCACTGGCGGCCACTCTTGGGCACTGGAGACCAGCAAGAGCTTTGTTTTTAAAAGGCTCTTCCATGGCAGATATTCGCAGAGGCATCAGGGCTACACTTAAATGAAGGTAAAGTAAACATATGAAACCATATTTTCGATCTCCCTGCTCCCGCCTCCCTTGGCTTCATTAGGGCTCCGGCTGGCACCTGAGGAGCGGCGTGACCCCGAGGGCCCAGGGAGCTGCCCGGCTGGCCTAGGCAGGCAGCCGCACCATGGCCAGCACGGCCGTGCAGCTTCTGGGCTTCCTGCTCAGCTTCCTGGGCATGGTGGGCACGTTGATCACCACCATCCTGCCGCACTGGCGGAGGACAGCGCACGTGGGCACCAACATCCTCACGGCCGTGTCCTACCTGAAAGGGCTCTGGATGGAGTGTGTGTGGCACAGCACAGGCATCTACCAGTGCCAGATCTACCGATCCCTGCTGGCGCTGCCCCAAGACCTCCAGGCTGCCCGCGCCCTCATGGTCATCTCCTGCCTGCTCTCGGGCATAGCCTGCGCCTGCGCCGTCATCGGGATGAAGTGCACGCGCTGCGCCAAGGGCACACCCGCCAAGACCACCTTTGCCATCCTCGGCGGCACCCTCTTCATCCTGGCCGGCCTCCTGTGCATGGTGGCCGTCTCCTGGACCACCAACGACGTGGTGCAGAACTTCTACAACCCGCTGCTGCCCAGCGGCATGAAGTTTGAGATTGGCCAGGCCCTGTACCTGGGCTTCATCTCCTCGTCCCTCTCGCTCATTGGTGGCACCCTGCTTTGCCTGTCCTGCCAGGACGAGGCACCCTACAGGCCCTACCAGGCCCCGCCCAGGGCCACCACGACCACTGCAAACACCGCACCTGCCTACCAGCCACCAGCTGCCTACAAAGACAATCGGGCCCCCTCAGTGACCTCGGCCACGCACAGCGGGTACAGGCTGAACGACTACGTGTGAGTCCCCACAGCCTGCTTCTCCCCTGGGCTGCTGTGGGCTGGGTCCCCGGCGGGACTGTCAATGGAGGCAGGGGTTCCAGCACAAAGTTTACTTCTGGGCAATTTTTGTATCCAAGGAAATAATGTGAATGCGAGGAAATGTCTTTAGAGCACAGGGACAGAGGGGGAAATAAGAGGAGGAGAAAGCTCTCTATACCAAAGACTGAAAAAAAAAATCCTGTCTGTTTTTGTATTTATTATATATATTTATGTGGGTGATTTGATAACAAGTTTAATATAAAGTGACTTGGGAGTTTGGTCAGTGGGGTTGGTTTGTGATCCAGGAATAAACCTTGCGGATGTGGCTGTTTATGAAATGGACAGTCTCTGTTTCTGCTTCCAGACTGTT